TCCTCTGCCCTCTGTCCGTCTCTTGCAGTGGTGGGGTCAGATGCTGTGGACTCTGGGACCTGCAGCTCTGCCTTTGCTGGCTGGGAGGTGCACACGCGAGGTATAGGCTCCAGACTCCTCACCAAGATGGGCTATGAGTTTGGCAAGGGTGAGTACAAGCTGCCCTGGAGAAGTGGGCAGGCTGCTGCAGCATAGCCCAGGTCCAGCAGCCATCAGGTTCCCGGGGTCCCGCAGCCATCGGGTTCCCAGGGTCCCGCAGCCACAGCACTGCCATCCCCGTGCTCCTCAGATTCCCGGGGTCCCGCGGCCACAGCACTGCCATCCCCGTGCTCCTCAGATTCCCAGGGTCCTACGGCCACAGCACTGCCATCTCCGTGCTCCTCAGATTCCCGGGGTCCCGTGGCCACAGCACTGCCATCCCCGTGCTCCTCAGATTCCCGGGGTCCCGCAGCCACAGCACTGCCATCCCCGTGCCTCCGCAGGTTTGGGCCGACACGCGGAAGGCCGGGTGGAGCCCATCCATGCTGTGGTGTTGCCTCGAGGGAAGTCGCTGGACCAGTGTGTGGAGACCCTGCAGAAGCAGACCAGGGTTGGCAAGGCTGGCACCAACAAGCCCCCCAGGTGCCGGGGAAGAGGGGCCAGGCCTGGGGGCCGCCCAGCTCCTCGGAATGTGTTTGACTTCCTCAATGAAAAGCTGCAAGGTCAGGCTCCTGGGGCCCTAGAAGCCGGGGCGGCCCCAGCGGGGAGGAGGAGCAAGGACATGTACCATGCCAGCAAGAGTGCCAAGCGGGCCCTGAGCCTGCGGCTCTTCCAGACTGAGGAGAAGATCGAGCGAACCCAGCGGGACATCAGGAGCATCCAGGAGGCTCTCGCCCGCAACGCTGGCCGGTACGTGTGGGGCCCAGCTCAGGGCAAAGGGCGACCCAGGGTGGCCCTGCCCCCGGGATACATGCTGGAGGTCACCTGACCCAAGCATAGCGGGCTGAGTCCAGGAGGGGTCTGCATGTTGGAGGACGGGCAGCGGGCACACAGGCAGTGGGTACGGCAGACTGGGGTTGGTGGCATGGCCCAGGACCCCACGCTGACTAGTGAGCCCCTCCGCAGGCATAGCGTGGCGTCAGCCCAGCTGCAGGAGAAGCTGGCAGGAGCCCAGCGCCAGCTGGGGCAGCTCCGGGCTCAGGAAGCCGGCCTGCAGCAGGAGCAGAGGAAGGCAGACACCCACAAGAAGATGACTGAGTTCTAGAGACCCCACAAGCACTATGGACGAAGCGTGGGACCCCAGCACGGGCTGCCCTCAGGAAGACCAGTGTTGCCCGAGGAGGGGCCGGCCTGCTGGCCTGGGGCGTGCAGACACTGCTGAGTGGAGACAGAGCTGCGGGGTCCCATCTGGACACTTACTTGCCCACCTGCCAGTGTCTTGGGCATTTCCTTGGCAAGGACATTAAAGTGATTTCATCACAGTGTCATTCAGTGGAGATCAGCTGGCTGCAGGGTCTCTGGGGAGAGAAGGGTCTGTGCAGGGCTGTGGTGAGAGACGGGCTGCAGCCCCCAGCGCCCCTTTCTTCTGTCCCCAGGGCCTCGGCTTCACAGGATGGGGCTGCCAGTGTCCTGGGCCCCTCCTGCCCTCTGGGTTCTAGGGTGCTGCGCCCTGCTCCTCTCGCTGTGGGCGCTGTGCACAGCCTGCCGCAGGTAGGTCCCTCAGCCGCGTTCTGTCTGGGGCCCCCGCCCCCCGCCCCCCACCTCTACCCCCAAGGCCCGAGGACGCTGTAGCCCCCAGGAAGAGGGCGCGGAGGCAGCGGGCGAGGCTGCAGGGCAGTGCGACGGCGGCGGAAGCGGTGAGTGCCAGGCTGTCCCGGGGACCAGGGTGCTACTGAGGCGGACCCACCTCTGCTCCCTCAGCAAGTCGGACACCAGACTGCACGAGCTGCACCGGGGCCCGCGCAGCAGCAGGGGTGAGCAGAGGGCGGGGCGGGGGCGGCCGGGCCGGAGTGAACTCTGCCCTGACCCCACCCCCAGCCCTGCGGCCTGCCAGCATGGATCTCCTGCGCCCACACTGGCTGGAGGTGTCCAGGGACATCACCGGACCGCAGGCAGCCCCCTCTGCCTTCCCACACCAGGAGCTGCCCCGGGCTCTGCCGGCAGCTGCAGCCACCGCAGGGTGCGCTGGCCTCGAGGCCACCTATTCCAACGTGGGGCTGGCGGCCCTTCCCGGGGTCAGCCTGGCGGCCAGCCCTGTGGTGGCCGAGTATGCCCGCGTCCAGAAGCGCAAAGGGACCCATCGCAGTCCCCAAGAGCCACAGCAGGGGAAGACTGAGGTGACCCCGGCCGCTCAGGTAACGTGGGCCAGGGTAGGGCGCTGTGGGTGGACCCCTCCTCGGGTTGGCTTCCTGTCTCCAGGTGGACGTCCTGTACTCCAGGGTCTGCAAGCCTAAAAGGAGGGACCCAGGACCCACCACAGACCCGCTGGACCCCAAGGGCCAGGGAGCGATTCTGGCCCTGGCGGGTGACCTGGCCTACCAGACCCTCCCGCTCAGGGCCCTGGATGTGGACAGCGGCCCCCTGGAAAACGTGTATGAGAGCATCCGGGAGCTGGGGGACCCTGCTGGCAGGAGCAGCACGTGCGGGGCTGGGACGCCCCCTGCTTCCAGCTGCCCCAGCCTAGGGAGGGGCTGGAGACCCCTCCCTGCCTCCCTGCCCTGAACACTCAAGGACCTGTGCTCCTTCCTCCAGAGTGAGGCCCGTCCCCCGCCCCGCCCCGCCTCACAGCTGACAGCGCCAGTCCCAGGTCCCCGGGCTGCCAGCCCGTGAGGTCCGTGAGGTCCTGGCCGCTCTGACAGCCGCGGCCTCCCCGGGCTCCAGAGAAGGCCCGCGTCTAAATAAAGCGCCAGCGCAGGATGAAAGCGGCCAGCCTCGCAGCCTGCTCTTCTTGAAAGCT